TCAGGAGAAAGAGCAAGCTTTCCCTCACCCATCCTCTCCTCCTTAGGTCCCACTGCCTCCTCAGGGTCAGACTTCATTCCCCCTCGTCTTTATGAATCCTCCCCTTACTCTCAGTTTCTCAGTTCAGAAGGGATCTTGCTGCCTCCAAGCTCCTGACTCATAATTTAGGACAACTAATCTGGTGTTTCATTAGGTGTCATCTTTTGAACTGAGCTTACATCTGTGTCTGGCTTGACAGGTTTTTTAGGATAGGAGAAGACAGGGAAGAGGCAGATGTGAATCCCAGGTTTCACCCCTTTCCAGCAGGATGATCTGACTACACCCCTTCCTCGCTGCCTTAAAACCCTTTCGCGTGGCTTCATGAGGACCTGACTGGGTCAGAGAAGCCACTCATAGGGTGAAGACATGAGCCCCACATCTCAGGACGCTAACAACTGCTTGACTGCCCAGGGCGGGCTCCCCCACCCACCCAGATCTGCTGTGTCCCGGCAGTGGAGTCTTTCCTAGGGAACAGGTGGATTTGGGGTGGGGCGTGCCTTAGGCCCCATACTCATAAAATCCCGGGGCTCTGTCTTCTCACCTCTAAAACAGAGAAGACAGCAGCCGGTGGGTGCAGGTGGGAAGGGGTGAAGTGGAGGCTGAGAAGAGGTTAGGGCTCTCGGGCACCCACCACCTCTTGCAACGCGACCCTGAGACAGTGGGGCAAGTATCCCGATTTCACGAACAAAGAAACTGAGCAACTAATAGAGGAATGGGCCACGCTCCTACTGGGAGGCCGGGCAGGTCTCCCAGCCCTGAAGACTTTTCCTCCCAAGATTTAGATGTGAAGCCCCTTTTGCCTGTCCCTGCCCTTACCCCTCGGGTCAGCCCCAAATCGGAGGCCACCATCTCTCTCACAGAAGCCTGCCCCTCCCACCCCATCCCCTCCTCCCTCCCCTCTTTCCTGCCCACCCATTTGCCTCCGGCTTGGGTGGCAGGAAGGGAGGTGCAGGGCCGGGCGTGAAGAGCAAACCCCCTCCTGCTCAGAGCTGCTGCCGCCTGCGCCCAGGGCTGCACTCCGCGCAGGCCTCATAGCCAGGCCATGGCCCCCACAGAGCCCTGGAGCCCCAGCCCGGGGTCAGCGCCCTGGGACTACTCGGGGTTGGACGGCCTGGAGGAGCTGGAGCTGTGTCCGGCCGGGGACCTGCCCTACGGCTACGTCTACATCCCCGCGCTCTACCTGGCGGCCTTCGCCGTGGGCCTGCTGGGCAACGCCTTTGTGGTGTGGCTGCTGGCCGGGCGGCGGGGCCCGCGGCGGCTGGTGGATACCTTCGTGCTGCACCTGGCGGCAGCTGACCTGGGCTTCGTGCTCACGCTGCCGCTGTGGGCCGCGGCGGCGGCGCTAGGCGGCCGCTGGCCGTTCGGCGATGGCCTCTGCAAGCTCAGCAGCTTCGCGCTGGCGGGCACGCGCTGCGCGGGCGCGCTGCTGCTGGCGGGCATGAGCGTGGACCGCTACCTGGCCGTGGTGAAGCTGCTCGAGGCGAGGCCACTGCGCACCCCGCGCTGCGCGCTGGCCTCGTGCTGCGGCGTCTGGGCCGTGGCGCTGCTGGCCGGCCTGCCCTCCCTGGTCTACCGGGGGTTGCAGCCCCTGCCTGGGGGCCAGGACAGCCAGTGCGGCGAGGAGCCCTCCCACGCCTTCCAGGGCCTCAGCTTGCTGCTGCTGCTGCTGACCTTCGTGCTGCCCCTGGTCGTCACCCTCTTCTGCTACTGCCGCATCTCGCGCCGCCTGCGACGGCCGCCGCACGTGGGTCGGGCCCGGAGGAACTCGCTGCGCATCATCTTCGCCATCGAGAGCACGTTTGTGGGCTCCTGGCTGCCCTTCAGCGCCCTGCGGGCCGTCTTCCACCTGGCGCGTCTGGGGGCGCTGCCGCTGCCGTGCCCCCTGCTGCTGGCGCTGCGCTGGGGCCTCACCATTGCCACCTGCCTGGCCTTCGTCAACAGCTGCGCCAACCCGCTCATCTACCTCCTGCTGGACCGCTCATTCCGAGCCCGGGCGCTGGACGGGGCCTGCGGGCGCACCGGCCGCCTGGCGCGAAGGATCAGCTCAGCCTCCTCGCTCTCCAGGGACGACAGTTCCGTGTTCCGTTGCCGGGCCCAGGCCGCGAACACTGCCTCGGCCTCCTGGTAGCTGCCCCGGGCCGCTGGAGGTGGGCGGCAGCGGAGCATCGAGAGGAGGCCAGAGGTCCCGGAGGGGACTGAGCTCCCCAGACGCGCC